TTCAAGTGATCCTCCCACCTCAGCCTCCCAAAGAGCTGAAATTACAGGAGTGAGCCACCATGCCCAGCCCCCAAATTTTTTTATAAAGACAGTATCTCACTATGTTCCCCAGGCTAGACCATTCAGTTTAACTGAGTCTAACCTTCATGTGCTAACCTTGGGCAAACTAGTTTCATTCTTGATAATCTACTATAAACTGTTACAAACGATCTTTCCAAAAAAGGTAATTCTGGTCATAACACACTTCTTAAAAACCCTTTAAAGGCTCAAATGTCTTCAGACTCAAGTCCAAAGTACATAGCTTGCAAGCCTTTTCCTGATTCCGCTCCTCTCTCCAGCCTCACCATTGTCATACCTAACCCCCACCACGCTCCGTTCACTCCAGGCAGGCAGAATCCCTTGCTGGACTCCACATGCGCTGTTCCCGTCACAGCACCATGCTGTTGCCTATGCCGTCTCCCTTTTCCACTACAAGCTTTCATCCACGTAGTTCACCTTTAAGATTCAGCTCACGCCTGTAATCCCAGCACTTTGGGAGGCCGAAGAGGGTGGATCGCTTGAGGTCGAGTTCGAGACCAACCTGGCCAACATGGTGAAACCCCGTCTCTACTAAAAATACAAAAATCAGCCGGGCGTGGTGGCGGGCGCCTATAATCCCAGGCACCCGGGAAGCTGAAGCAGGAGAATCGCTTGAACCTGGGAGGTGGAGGTTGCAGGGAGGGAGATCTTGCGACTGCACTCCAACCTGGACGACAGAGTAAGACTGTCTCATAAATAAATAAACTTGTGTAGAATAAACTAGAGGCCACAGACAGTGTCAAGAAGATGGACAGGTCTGAATGGCCTCGGGCTAGGGGATATTCCACTGTCGCCTCTGACTACGGGTGGTCCTGTGGCTGAGGCGCAGCGGGCCCTGGGAGTTGTAGTTCATCAAGCGGACCGAGGAGGCGAGGCTGCGCTGAGCATCCTGGGAATCGTAGTGCTCGCTACACGGTGCCCTCTGCGCAGGCGCACACCGAGAGCCACTTCCGGAACAAGCGTCGCGTTTCTGAGGAGAAACTCTTGGTGAGAATTCCCAGAGTGATAATGGCTACCTACAGCCTGGCGAACGAGAGACTACGCGCTCTGGAAGACATTGAACGGGAAATCGGCGCCATCCTTCAGAATGCAGGTTCGGGATGCGACAACCTGGACAGCGGGGAGCGTGTGTCCCCGCCCTCTCTCCGCCCTGGCAGGTACTGTGATCCTAGAATTGTCCAAGGAAAAAACTAACGAGCGGCTCCTAGACCGGCAGGCGGCGGCCTTCACCGCTTCAGTGCAACACGTGGAGGCGGAGCTGTCAGCTCAGATCCGCTACCTCACCCAGGTCGGTGTGTCTGGGGGGTTCTGCGAGCGAACATTAACATAAGTTAAATGATTTATTTACCCAGCTACCAGATGGCCTAACAAATTCAAACTCAGGGAAGAAATGAGACGAGACCTGATGCCTGGTTGGAGTTAGGGTAAAGGAGATGGTGCTCCATTGATAGTCTGTCTTGTAGGTGGCCACAGGGCAGCCCCATGAGGGCTCCAGCTACTCTTCGAGGAAGGACTGTCAGATGGCTCTGAAGCGAGTGGACTATGCCCGCCTCAAGCTCAGTGATGTGGCTCGAACCTGTGAGCAGATGCTGGAGAACTAGGCCAGGGAGATGGACCCAGAGCTGAGAGGGAGACCATCACCTGTGCCATGGGACAGAACCTGGGAACATGTAGGGTGGGGAGTATGAGCACCAACATACCCTGCTGGTCAAAGTACCCTAGGACAAAGGGGCAAATGGTGGGCATGGAAAAACTGAAGCCCGAGCCTGCCCACAGCTATGCTTTGGCCTCTCCAGCAGGGTGCTCCTGCTCTGCACTCCAGAAACACCCTGACAGGCTCAGAGAGGAGATGGAAACTGACATACCCAACCCACTTCCTCAAACACTTCATGCTGCTGCCCCAGCCTTCCCGCAGACTTGGCCTAATGAAAATACATACTTCTTCATTCGGAGAGACAAAACAAGAACTAGAGTTTTAATGATAATAAAAGCAATAATAATAAAAGCAATAACAATAAAAACAAGATCAGACTCTCACTGGGGTAGGCAAGGG